GGAATACATTATGAACAACTTTACGCCAACAAACTAAACAACTTAGGTAAAATGGAAAAAATTCTTGGAAGACAAATTACCGACTCAAGAAGAAACAGGCTGGGTGCAGTGGCTCACGCCTGTAATCCCAGCACTTTGGGAGGCCAAGGCGGGCGGATCACCTGAGGTTGGGAGTTTGAGACCAGCCTGACAAACATGGAGAAACTCCGTCTCTACTACAAATACAAAATTAGCTGGGCGTGGTGGCGCATGCCTGTAATCCCAGCTATTTGGGAGGCTGAGGCAGGAGAATCACTTGAACCCGGGAGGCGGAGGTTGGGTGAGCCAAGATCATGCCATTGCACTCCACCCCGGGCAACAAGAGCGAACAACAAGAGTGAAACTCCGTCTCAAAATAAATGAATAAATAAATAAATAAATAATAAGTAGAAAATCGACTTAGGACTATAGCATGAAAAGAGATTTAATTAGTAATTTAAAATCTCCCCAGAAATACAAGCCAAGCCAAGATGGCTTCGCGTGCAAATTCTATCAAACATTTAAGGAAGAAATAATACCAGTACTTAGCAATGTCTTCCAAAAAATAACGGAGGAACACTACTTCATTCTATGCGGCCAATATTACCCTGATATCAAAGCCAGAGAAATATATCACAAGATATATTTGCCTGTCAGCTCCAAATTCACCCTTTTATCCCGCTGTGTGAGAAGGTTCTGTGTTCCTCTGCCTCTGCCCGCTGTGCAGTTGATAGTGAAGGCCACCTGTAGAGAGCACCAGAGTCAGCTAAGGGGAGAGCTGCGCTTCCTGGTTCTCCCGCTGGCGCCAGCGGTCCTGCTGAGCGCAAAACTTCTCTTCCGGACTCTGGCGCCCCACACAGGTTCCCAGTGTTAGGCTGGGGGAGGGCACGCGAAAGCGGTCAGCTTCCCTTCCTTCCATCCGCCTTGAGCCTTTCCGGATTGGTGCTTCTGGTGAGACGCCTCCCCATGAGCATCACTCCCAAGCACGCGAGGGGGCACGTTTCCCATAACTCCCAAACGGCAAGTTTCTACAAAGTTACAACAGTGGGGAGGCGCCACAACTTCACTGCCATTTTGTGAGGTGCTGCCGCCCCTCCTCCGGCAAGGTCAGGACTTCAGGACTGTGAGTGGGGCAGTTCCATGACGATAATATTCTAAGTTTTCTTCTAGATCTCCTATTCACCTCAAATAAATTTTCATGGAATGGAGTAAAGTCAGAGTCCGGGTATATTTTATGTGATTACTAAAGGTATATTTGAGTATGACTCTTATGATATGCATATGAATGGAATATATTCATTGATGTTTTTCAGGAAACAATGACCGATAAAACAGAGAAGGTGGCTGTAGATCCTGAAACTGTGTTTAAACGTCCCAGGGAATGTGACAGTCCTTCGTATCAGAAAAGGCAGAGGATGGCCCTGTTGGCAAGGAAACAAGGAGCAGGAGACAGCCTTATTGCAGGCTCTGCCATGTCCAAAGAAAAGAGTAAGTAAGCCTGTCCTCACGTCCTCCTCATGTGATGGCTTTTACTCAAAATTTGTTTCACCAGAGCTTATGACAGGACATGCTATTCCACCCAGCCAATTGGATTCTCAGATTGATGACTTCACTGGTTTCAGCAAAGATGGGATGATGCAGAAACCTGGTAGCAATGCACCTGTGGGAGGAAACGTTACCAGCAATTTCTCTGGAGATGACCTAGAATGCAGAGGAATAGCCTCCTCTCCCAAAAGCCAACAAGAAATTAATGCTGATATAAAATGTCAAGTAGTGAAGGAAATCCGATGCCTTGGACGAAGTAAGTAGTGTAAGAACGTCTGTTTTATAAAATAATACTGAAGTTTTTTTTTCAACATCTTCAGAATATGAAAAAATCTTCGAAATGCTTGAAGGAGTGCAAGGACCTACTGCAGTCAGGAAACGATTTTTTGAATCCATCATCAAGGAAGCAGCAAGGTGGGTAGAAATAGGAACTGTCCAATTTCTTTTTTTGGTTAATGACATGTCTCTTTCTCTTCAGATGTATGAGACGAGACTTTGTTAAGCACCTTAAGAAGAAACTGAAACGTATGATTTGAGAATACTTGTCCCTGGAGGATTATCACACCCCAAATGCATAATCTCGTTAATGATTGAGGAGAGAAAAGGATCAGATTGCTGTTTTCTACAATGGAGCAGGATATTGCTGAAGTCTCCTGGCATATGTTACCGAATCAACTGGCCTTCCAGAGGCTAAGAAATTTCTGTTAGTAAAAGATGTTCTTTTTCCCAAAGCGTTTTATTTGAAAGGATAACTTGTGTTT